AGTCCTAAACCAGGGGTTAGCAAACTTTTTCTGTAAAGGGCCAGATGGCAAATATTTTAGACATTGTGGGCTATCAGATCTCTGTCATGAGTACTCAACTGTGGCACGAAAGCCTCCATGCACAATATGTAAATGAAGGAGAGTGGCTGTGTTCCTAGTTTCCTCCTAGCTTTTCCTCCCACTTCTTGAGCATCTCCTTCTCAGTCTCCTTCATAGACTCCTTCCTTTCAGCTACTCTTTAAATACTGGTGTTCCCTGGAGTTTTTGTCCTCAACCCTCTTTTTATTTATGGACACTAAAATTCAAATTTCATGTAATTTTCATGTGTCACGAAATATTCTTCATTTGCTTTTTTTTTTCCCTAACCATTTAAAAATGTGAAGACCATTCTTAGCTTTTAGGCCATTTAAAAACAGGTGGTAGGCAAGATTGTGCTCACAGCCCATAGTGTGCTGAATGATGCTCTACACGTGGTCAGAATTGGTACGAAAGCCCCAAATTAAACCCACCCTTCAAAGAAGAACCTCAGTCCCCTTATTATTGGATTGGCAATCAGTTAACAAACACTTTGTGCCAGTTACACCAGTCTATTTGGAAGGAGATCTGGGGAAGAACAGGAGAAACTAGACTGGGTGGAAGGGCATAGGAATAGGTACAGCAGACACTGCAATTTCTCTGGGTGAGAGGAACAAGGCAGAGGGGTCCAAGTTCTCCATAGGGAGCACAGTGTAGACAAGACCAAGGTGAGGACAAACATAACCATCCCTCACCAAGACTGTGGTGAGGGGTGGTTAACTCCATTCTCCCCTTCTATAATCTCAGTTTAAATGGTAACAAGTTCAAACACTTATAACTACTCTTCCCTCCATGTAATCCTTCCCCACCAGGACCTCCCAACTACCTCCATCATAAGTATCTCAGGAATAGTCTCTCATCAGTTTGGAAAGTAATAATTGTGGGCAAGAGATGAGCAAGGCAGCCAGTTCTGCTTTGCAGTAGTTCACTGTCTACTTTGTCATTAGCTATGAATGCCTCTGAAAATAATGGCACAGCACCGGTAAATCCAGGAGGCTCTGGCTTTCTAACACTGGGCCCCTCTCTCCAGACCCTCATATCTCCAGGTCCAGGCCCCATTTTCCTCCGCTGACAGCTCAGCAGCGTGCGCTTCCGCTGGATTCAGGCCAGGACCAGCGAAGCCGCACCTTACACCCACCGAGGAGGAAACAAGCCTGGCCACCCGAGGCTACCCCGCTAGGCCGCGGGTAGTGGGGGAGGGGGCGCTGAGGCAGGAGGTCAGCACCCGGGCGCGGGCTCCCGCCCCACGAAAAGCGCGCGCTCCAAGCCCCGCCGCCGGAGATGCGGTTCCGGTCCGGACGCCTGCGCACTACGGCTCTCCCCGCAGCCTCTGGCCCTCCTTCCCCCTCCCCCAGTCAGGGCGCACCCTTGCGCCTGCGCTGTGTGTGTTCCTGGTCTGCGGCAGCCATGCTGAACTCGTATGGAGAGGCGAGTGGGGGGGACAGAGTCCAGGACCGCGGGATAGGAAGCTGGGGATATGGACAAGCAGCAGCGTTATAGCGCTCTGGGTTTCGGGACATAGGCCTGGGCCATGCGGCCCCCTTGGCCCCTTGGCGCGACCCCCAGGAACGTTCGGAAAGCTGGTCCTCGTGGCTGGGGGAAAGGCGGGGGGTGGGGGGGAAGCGGGCACGTGACCCCGGTCAGGGGTTCAGGAAAGAATCCTGAGAGTGGGAAGATTTGTCCTTCAAACCTTTTACAGCCAATGGGAGCGTGGAGGGGGGGCGAGCGGGAGAGGGCCATGGGGGGGGAGGGGAATGGCCAGCCTCATGCCTCCGTACCCATTGGAGGGCAAAGGGGTTAGGGGGCGGTGTGGCCCCCCCTATTCCATTCGTCCCCTGGGGGTACAGCAGCCGGGAGCCAGGTGAGAAGGGATCCATCGGCGGCCGAGGGAGGCTTCTAAGATGGCGTCTTTTTCCTCGTTTCAGATTCTTCGCTGCTGCTGCCTTACCGCCGAGAACCACCACCCGCCAGGCGTCTTGCGGCCACACCCCTGGCGGGTTCAGGCAGGCTACGCCCACGCGACCCCTCCCGTTTCCCTGCTTTGGCCAATGGAGGAGCTACGAATGGCACGACCTGCTCGAGCTTGGCAGTCTCCAGTTGGGCTGTGCATGGAAGCTTGGGAAGACTTTGTTGGAAGGGGAGGCGGGGAGAGAGTGCTGGAGGCTCTGGGGCGATGGCTTCCGCACCTCTTCCAACCACCCTCTTTCCCTGGAGTCGGCGGACCACAGCTCAGCCAATTGGCTTGGAGATGTGGCGGGTTGCCACTTCCCTGTGGGTCTCTGCGGCACTCTTCTGCCTGGTGACTGACACCTTGGAAATGAAGTTTATGACGTCATCGTTGCGGCTGGCCAATAGAAAAAGCTCCCGCGGAGAGGTGTTCCTTCCCCTTCGACTCAGCTTCTTCACCCGCGTGAGCGAGCGCGCGCGCGCGGAGGGGGTGGGGAAAATCTCAAGCAGGGTGGCGCGCATGAGCGGCGAAGCTCCTCCTCCCCGCCTATATATAAAGGGCTGGCGCGGGGCTCGGCGGCGCCATTTCGTGCTGGAGTGGAGCAGCCTCTAGAACGAGCTGGAGGATTCTGCCTACCGATACAGAGCCTTCGAGTCGTCCGGGGCCGCCATTACAATCCACCTCCATCCGCTTGGAAATGGCCTTCGTCCCGGCCTATGACTGGTCCCAGCGGGCAGTACAGACCCCCTAGAAGCCCCTGGAGCTCCCCTTTTTCGGGCCCCGCCCAATCCTCGGAGTCTGTCCACCCCCTCTACTCCGCCCTCAAGAGGATTTCAAAGATGGAGGCGGCGGCTCCCTAAACCACTTTTCGTGTTCATCCGCCTCCATCCGAGATCGAAACGGGACCTCGTCGGCCCCGTAGGGGCCCGACAAGAAGAGGGAATCCCTGCAGACCAACAGCGGGCTATATTGACGACGGTGTCTGAGATCGGGGACCGTCTTTTGAAGAGTCAGTCCCTCCTTAGTTGCCCGCCTCAGCTGAGGCCGCCGCCATTTTCTTGCTGTCCGCCGTCTGCAGAGCGCGCCAAGCTGCCCGGAGCTCTCCGAGAGGCCCCAAAGAGACTGCTTTCGTGCCGGCCAGGCAGGGGGTTTGTCGCCTGGAGGCCCAAGAGGAACGGCCTCCCCCCAACTTAGCGGGTTATGCTGGACCGGGCGGTGAGGGGAACCGAGGCCACCCGGACTTTCCGCGGCTGAGGGCAGCGCCGGTTCCTTGCGGTCAAGATGCTGCAAAACGTGACTCCCCACAATAAGTACGTTTCCGCGAGCCGCGTGTGGGAAGGGGATGTTGCAGGGCGGCGGCACAGGGGTGTGGGGCGCCGTGTTGGGAGTACTGAGCGGCCCCGGCGCGCTGCTGTTGCGGCGCAGCTGTCGACTCGGTCGCGCGGAGGGAATTGAGCGACGGTTTTGGAACGGTGGTGGCGGCTCGGCTACTGCTCGTGGAGGGGAATACAGGTTGTCAATTTATACGCTATTAATGCCGCCGTGGCCCAGTCTTAACCGAGTCAGGCAGAGCTAGTTTGACGGTGGAGTGGAGTGAGGTTGAACAGCAGGTTTGGCGTTTGGTGGGTCTGGTATCTAGCGGCGGTCTGTTAGCCTTTTAGGGGGGATTCACGGACACCTCTAGCGCCCTGTAGGGTTGCCATGGTGACGGAGCGCTTAAGGGACTGGCAACGGGGATTCCCAGAGAAGGGTAAAGGGATCACTCTCCCGTGTGTGCAGGTTCCTAATGCCCAGGGCATGTCATTAAATCTTTTGCTTTCTTTGGGTGGGTGGGTTGTGT